CCTGTTAGGAGCTGCAGTCACTGACTGGCAGCGTTTCATTCATTCACTGAATATTGGTTGAGCACTTGCAATGTGCCAGGCACGCTGCTAGCCAAGGAGGCAGTCATTAAACATACAGATAAACAAACAAATGTGAGATGACAATAGTTATGAGTGCTCTGCAGTAGACGTGCAGGGACCTGTGAGAGAATGTAGTAGGGAGGGCCTTAATTTAGGGTGTGTGGTCAGGGAAGGCCTCGCTAAAGATGTAGCTTCTAAGCTGAGATGCAAAGGAGGCAGTGAAGAGCTTTTTCCAGCAGAGGGAACACCATGAGCATAGGCCTTGGGGCGGACGTCTTAGAACATTCTAGAAACGGAAAGGAGGCCAGTGAGAAAAAGGGAGCTCAGGAGCAGAGGCTGGGGAAGGCTGCAGGGCCTCAGGGGCATTGGAGGCAGGCAGGGCAAGGACTCTGGACTTTATCCTGAGCACAGGGTGATGGGGCAGGAGAGTTTAAGCAGGGAGGGTGAAACTCACTCTGATTGGCAGCCCTGTGAAAGAGGATTGGCTGGGCATGGAGATCTAAGGATGAGGAAAGGATATCCCAGAGTGCCAGGGCGCGCAAACCAAACTTCACACTCTAGGAAGACAGAGGCCAGAGGAACCAGGAGGGCTTCCTGGAGGAGGTGGCATTTACTCTGGGCCTAAGAGATCACAGGAAAATGGAGGCCAGCATTCTAGGCCTGGGGAAGAGTTTGGGCAAAGGCTTGGCAGTAAGAGAATAAAGGTGGGGCTTGATGGGCCAGAGGATAAGTGACTCCTCAAGGTCACAAGACACCCTGATGGCTGGGACCCCATCTCTGATGGAGCAAGGCTTCTGATACCCAACTGAGGCTTGGCGCCAAGGACTGACATCAAGGAAGTGGATTCCTGCAAACCTGGCACCCGAGGGTCCACTTCCTCAATTTCTGTGCAGCTGGGAGGTGAGGTAAGAGGAAGTGTGGGCCACAGGCTAGGCCCAGAGAGCCTGGAGGAGGAGCCTCTGCCAGACTGGAGAGAAGCAGGCCTGAGCCTCCCCAAAGGCAGCTCCTGGGGACTCCCAGGACCACAGGCTGAGACGAGACGCAGGGTGGCTGGAGGAAGTGAGAGGTGAACTCAGCCTGGGACTGGCTGGGCGAGACTCTCCACCTGCTCCCTGGGACCATCGCCCACCATGGCTGTGGCCCAGCAGCTGCGGGCCGAGAGGTGAGTGCCGGGGTGTGGCCGCCCCCGGGCCTAAGCAGGATCTCTTTTCCCCTCCTTCGCACAGTGACTTTGAACAGCTTCCGGATGATGTTGCCATCTCGGCCAACATTGCTGACATCGAGGAGAAGAGAGGCTTCACCAGCCACTTTGTAAGACAGACTCCTAGTCCTTCACCCAACAATGAGCCCTCCCCACAACCTCTGTCCTCCTTAGGTTTTCGTCATCGAGGTGAAGACAAAAGGAGGATCCAAGTACCTCATCTACCGCCGCTACCGCCAGTTCCATGCTTTGCAGAGCAAGCTGGAGGAGCGCTTCGGGCCAGACAGCAAGAGCAGTGCCCTGGCCTGTACCCTGCCCACACTCCCAGGTAGGCGGCCACTCCCGTCCTGCTGCTGCAGAGGCTCCTAGGACAGCTCTTTGTCTCTTCTCAGCCAAAGTCTACGTGGGTGTGAAACAGGAGATCGCCGAGATGCGGATACCTGCCCTCAACGCCTACATGAAGGTACCAGTGGGCCTTGCCACCTTGGCACGTGGACCCCACCGGTTCTGCTGTCTCACCCACACAGAGCCTGCTCAGCCTGCCGGTCTGGGTGCTGATGGATGAGGACGTCCGGATCTTCTTTTACCAGTCGCCCTATGACTCAGAGCAGGTGCCCCAGGCACTCCGCCGGCTCCGCCCGCGCACCCGGAAAGTGTAAGTGACCAGCCCCTGGCCTTCCACATGGCAGGGCTAACAAGCCCCTCTTCTCTCTCCACAGCAAGAGCGTGTCCCCACAGGGCAACAGCGTTGACCGCATGGCAGCTCCGAGAGCAGAGGTAACCCCCGCCCCCGCGCTGGCCAGGCTCTCTCCTTCCCTCCTTACTGCACGCTTCTCCTCAGGCTCTATTTGACTTCACTGGAAACAGCAAACTGGAGCTGAATTTCAAAGCTGGAGATGTGATCTTCCTCCTCAGTCGGATCAACAAAGACTGGCTGGAGGTGAGTTCAGAAGTGAGGATGGAGGTGAGATTACCAGCATGGCATCCCTTCTCTTCCTCTGCAGGGCACTGTCCGGGGAGCCACGGGCATCTTCCCTCTCTCCTTCGTGAAGATCCTCAAAGACTTCCCTGAGGAGGACGACCCCACCAACTGGCTGCGTTGCTACTACTACGAAGACACCATCAGCACCATCAAGTCTGTGGCCTGGGAGGGAGGGGCCTGTCCAGCCTTCCTGCCATCCCTACGACCACCGCCCCTCACATCACCTTCTCATGGGTCCCTCTCCCACTCCAAAGCCCCCAGTGGCTCCCAGATGAGCCACAATGCTGTAACAAGCCATCAACGTCCAGGGTGGCCTGGCCAGCCTCATTCCCCTTTCCCCCACCCCACACCCCACTTCCAGCCTGATGCCTCCTTACTCCAGCCTGTCACCCCCTTAGGGACATCGCGGTGGAGGAAGATCTCAGCAGCACTCCCCTATTGAAAGACCTGCTGGAGCTCACAAGGTGAGGGGCTGGGAATGGGGCTGGGGAGTTAGCCCTTTGATTATCCCTGACTTTTCCCATGCAGGCGGGAGTTCCAGAGAGAGGACATAGCTCTGAATTACCGGGACGCTGAGGGGGATCTGGTTCGGCTGCTGTCGGATG